TATACATATAATGGAATATTATTTGGCCATAAAAAGGAAAGAGGCCAGGCACGATGGCGCACACCTGTAATAACGGCATTTTGGGAGGCCAACGTGGGTGAATTGCTTGAGCCGAGGAGTTCAAGACCGGTCTGGGGAACATAGTGACACCCTGTCTCTGAAAAAAAATAAAATAGGATTAGCCAGGCATGGACGTGTGTGCCTGTAGTTGGGAGGATGGCTTGAGCCCAGGAAGTCTAGGCAGCAGTGAGCACCATTGCACCACTGCACTCCAAGCTGGGTGGCAGGGCGAGACCCTGTCTCAAAAAAAAAAAAAAAAAAAAAAAAGGAAAAAAAGGAAGCGCTCTGGGAAAGGGAGGCTTTGGCTGGAACAAATGGTGAATTCTTTTGGCACCCCTGAGCTTTCTTGGGCAGGCATTTTAAAGGGGCCTAGGCCCACCTAGAGATCCGCCCTTAGGCTGTTAACTTAGCATGATGCCATGTTAGAGTTTAGTCAAGTCTCTTAGTGCAGTGGTTAGGGTAGTCGTTAAATGCTGAGGAGTCTTTGTAGTTCTCAATTAGCAGGCGAGTTTTTAGGGATGAAAGGTACTGATAATTTACTTTGAATGTATCAAAAAATAGGATGGATTGCTGGATGCAGAGACGGCATGTGATAAAGCGGATACAGCAAATGTTACTGGTAGAGAGTCTGTCACCCAGTCATTAGAACATGAGCTCCAGGAGGGCAGGGACTTTGTTGGCCTGGCACATAGGCGGTCAACAAATATTTGCAGAATGAACGAACAATACTTGTAACGGCCTTAGGACAAACAAGTGCACAAAAAGAGGAAGCTTTCCCTGACTCTGTTGTGGCGGGGATCCGGACGGTGGAACGGACGCACAGAAAGTGCGCGGAGCCTGGCGGAGTCGCTCTGGCCTCCTGGAGCCTCTGCTCTATGGCGGGTCCTCCCGGGGCTGCGGAACCTCTCTGGCCGCTCGTGGCGTCCGCTCTATGGCCGTCCTTTGGGGACGCAGGAGCATGCGCAGAACTGCTCCCGGCCCGGATCGCTATGGCAGCGGCGTCGTCGCGGGCCGGGCCCCAGCAATCCCGCCCGGGCCCGGCTGCCTCAACAGCCGCCCCCACTGCCCCCTCTCGGGCATGAACCGAGCTTCTTGTTGCCGCCCGCTGCCCTACCCGCCGCTGCCGCCGCATCCCGACTCTGGGCCAGCGCTGGGAACATGCCCCTGGCCGCCTACTGCTACCTGCGGGTCGTGGGCAAGGGGAGCTATGGAGAGGTGACGCTTGTGAAGCACCGGCGGGACGGCAAGCAGGTCTGCAGGGGTGGGGCCCGGCAAGGGGCGGGGCACATTGTAAAAATACATGGTTTGTTTTTAGTATGTCATCAAAAAACTGAACCTCCGAAATGCCTCTAGCCGAGAGCGGCGAGCTGCTGAACAGGAAGCCCAGCTCTTGTCTCAGTTGAAGCATCCCAACATTGTCACCTACAAGGAGTCATGGGAAGGAGGAGATGGTCTGCTCTACATTGTCATGGGCTTCTGTGAAGGAGGTGATTTGTACCGAAAGCTCAAGGAGCAGAAAGGGCAGCTTCTGCCTGAGAATCAGGTGGTAGAGTGGTTTGTACAGATCGCCATGGCTTTGCAGGTACTGTGTAGACTAATAGCATCCTAGCTTGTTATATGTAATAAAATCTTGTTTCTTTCCTCAGTATTTACATGAAAAACACATCCTTCATCGAGATCTGAAAACTCAAAATGTCTTCCTAACAAGAACAAACATCATCAAAGTAGGGGACCTAGGAATTGCCCGAGTGTTAGAGAACCACTGTGACATGGCTAGCACCCTCATTGGCACACCCTACTACATGAGCCCTGAATTGTTCTCAAACAAACCCTACAACTATAAGGTAGGATTGGGCTCTGTATGCTGGCTTACCTTACATTTAACCGTTTACTGTTTTTATTTTCTAGTCTGATGTTTGGGCTCTAGGATGCTGTGTCTATGAAATGGCCACCTTGAAGCATGCTTTCAATGCAAAAGATATGAATTCTTTAGTTTATCGGATTATTGAAGGAAAGGTAAAGAATAATCTAGAACTAATTGACCAGTAAGTCATAATTACAATATTATTTTTATTTGTAGCTGCCACCAATGCCAAGAGATTACAGCCCAGAGCTGGCAGAACTGATAAGAACAATGCTGAGCAAAAGGCCTGAAGAAAGGCCGTCTGTGAGGAGCATCCTGAGGCAGCCTTATATAAAGCGGCAAATCTCCTTCTTTTTGGAGGCCACAAAGATGTAAGATACTTCCCTTGCAAATAGCTGGGCTAGATAATAACTCTTTCTTTTCTTCTTTATAAAGAAAAACCTCCAAAAATAACATTAAAAATGGTGACTCTCAATCCAAGCCTTTTGCTACAGTGGTTTCTGGAGAGGCAGAATCAAATCATGAAGTAATCCACCCCCAACCACTCTCTTCTGAGGGCTCCCAGACATATATAATGGTACGTTTCTTTTTAAAGGGTATGTGTTTTAGCTATAATAATTTCCAAACATCTTTTCATTCAGGGTGAAGGCAAATGTTTGTCCCAGGAGAAACCCAGGGCCTCTGGTCTCTTGAAGTCACCTGCCAGTCTGAAAGCCCATACCTGCAAACAGGACTTGAGCAATACCACAGAACTAGCCACAATCAGTAGCGTAAATATTGACATCTTACCTGCAAAAGGGAGGGATTCAGTGAGTGATGGCTTTGTTCAGGAGAATCAGCCAAGATATTTGGATGCCTCTAATGAGTTAGGAGGTATATGCAGTATTTCTCAAGTGGAAGAGGAGATGCTGCAGGACAACACTAAATCCAGTGCCCAGCCTGAAAACCTGATTCCCATGTGGTCCTCTGACATTGTCACTGGGGAAAAGAATGAACCAGTGAAGCCTCTGCAGCCCCTAATCAAAGAACAAAAGCCAAAGGACCAGGTGAGTGATATGCACACATGAGATACTGGTTTCATGTTTTTCTTTTTCTTTTTTTTTGAGACAGAGTCTTGCCCTGTCGCCCAAGCTGGAGTGCAGTGGCACAATCTTGGCTCACAGCAACCTCCGCCTCCTGGGTTCAAGTGATTCTCCAGCCTCAGCCTCCCGAGTAGCTGGGATTACAGGCGTGTGCCACCACGCCCAGGTAATTTTTGCAGTTTTTCTAGCAGAGATGGGATACTTTAAAATGTCATTTTATTGTTTTTAAGGATCAAGTTGCTGGTGAATGTATTATAGAAAAACAGGGCAGAATCCACCCAGATTTACAGCCACACAACTCTGGGTCTGAACCTTCCCTGTCTCGACAGCGACGGCAAAAGAGGAGAGAACAGACTGAGCACAGAGGGGAAAAGAGACAGGTCCGCAGAGATCTCTTTGCTGTAAGTCATTTTGCTTTGGTTTGGGAGGTGGAAAACTGATAATCTTCTTTTTTAATTATTTAAGTTCCAAGAGTCGCCTCCTCGATTTTTGCCTTCTCATCCCATTGTTGGGAAAGTGGATGTCACATCAACACAAAAAGAGGCTGAAAACCAACGTAGAGTGGTCACTGGGTCTGTGAGCAGTTCAAGGAGCAGTGAGATGTCATCATCAAAGGTTTGTGGGAACATATGCTGGATTTTTAAAAAAATGGAAGTGACTCTGTGACTTTCTTTTAAAGGATCGACCATTATCAGCCAGAGAGAGGAGGCGACTAAAGCAGTCACAGGAAGAAATGTCCTCTTCAGGTAAAGTTGACTTCTTTTCTTCATCTAATTGGCAAACAACTACTGGGGATGTTTGCCTTTTCAGGCCCTTCAGTGAGGAAAGCGTCTCTGAGTGTAGCAGGGCCAGGAAAACCCCAGGAAGAAGACCAGCCCTTGCCTGCCCGACGGCTCTCCTCTGACTGCAGCGTCACTCAGGTGCATTACGTACTCCTAAGAGAGAAGGTGGAGTAGAATTTTAATTCTTCCAAACATTTAATAGGAAAGGAAACAGATTCATTGTCTGTCTGAGGATGAGTTAAGTTCTTCTACAAGTTCAACTGATAAGTCAGATGGGGATTACGGGGAAGGGTAAGTTCTTGTTTTTCTGTCTCCCTTTATAATTAAATAACAAAGGGATATTTTTTTCCCCCAGGAAAGGTCAGACAAATGAAATTAATGCCTTGGTACAATTGATGACTCAGACCCTGAAACTGGATTCTAAAGAGAGCTGTGAAGATGTCCCGGTAGCAAACCCAGTGTCAGAATTCAAACTTCATCGGAAATATCGGGACACACTGATACTTCATGGGAAGGTTGCAGAAGAGGCAGAGGAAATCCATTTTAAAGAGCTACCTTCAGGTGATCAGCTTATTATTATTTTTTGTTTTTTATTTTTCCCTTTGTCTTTGTTGTTGCCTTTTAGCTATTATGCCAGGTTCTGAAAAGATCAGGAGACTAGTTGAAGTCTTGAGAACTGATGTAATTCGTGGCCTGGGAGTTCAGCTTTTAGAGCAGGTGTATGATCTTTTGGAGGAGGAGGATGAATTTGATAGAGAGGTGAGTGTCTCATTAACTGTATCAAGATGCTTACTGATTGATTTTCTTTTTGTTTCTCAAATAGGTACGTTTGCGGGAGCACATGGGTGAAAAGTATACAACTTACAGTGTGAAAGCTCGCCAGTTGAAATTTTTTGAAGAAAACATGAATTTTTGAGCATTTGTCCTAATCTGCTGCCAGAATTAAAGACCTATTTTTAGAGGATTTTGGCTTAAAAAGCAAGGGCAAACAGTCATTTGGAAGCCACTCACCACTGTTTTATATCTCTTTTTTATATCTCTTTGGCGTTTCCCTACAGAAAAGAAATTGGACAGAACAGAATAATATGAAGCAGGATCACAAAAGAAAAAAAACTTTGGCTTTCATATTCTCTTTGTGAGGACAAATCTGTTGTTTGTTTGATTACTGTTTACTGAGCCTTAATCCACCAAGTTTATATTTAGAATTTTATTTTTTTAAGGTACTAATTAACTTAAACACAGAGCTATAAAATGCTGGATTGAAAATTTTATATTGTAATGTAGAGATAAAAGCAGTAGGAGAAACAAATGACATAATATGTCGTCATAATTCCTGCTATTGTTAATAACCTTAAGGAGTAGTTGATAAATTATAAAATTTTAAAAAGTCAATTCAGTTCTAGAAATAGATTTAAAGAATATGAAGTTCTATCTAGTACTTGAGCAGCTGTATTTCTTTTCTACACATTGATGGACTTTTAATATTTTATTCTCATTTAATATAAACCTCATCTAGGGTATATACAAATTAAAACTGAGACACATTGGCTTTGTAAATCAGTATGTTTTTACATAATGGTTTTGTTAGATTTATTTTTCCATCAGTGAAAACATTTCTTAAACACAAATTTCATTTCCATTTAAGCAATTTGTAAGCAAAGTCCAGGTCCATTTAGTTTTTGGATATATTTAATGTTTGTCTCCTGAAGTTTGTCTTCATGTACTGTAAGATATTAGTTGTCTTTCCATGTTTTAAATGTATGATTATATAGCACATATTTTATTAGTTGTTTAATAAGAGGTAATACCCATCTAGGAAAGAAATTTTATGAAGTTAAATACAAGTCTTGAATAGTACATTTTCACTTCTGTATTCGAGGGACTCTAAAAATAAATATTGCTCCAGAAATGTTTTCAGGTGTTTTTTTTTTGAGACAGAGTTTCACTCTGTCAGTCAGGCTGGAGTGCAGTGGCATGATCTCAACTCACTGCAACCTCCACTTCTGGGGCTCAAGTGGTATTCCTGCCTGAGCCTCCCTAGTAGCTGAGACCACAGGCGTGTGCCACCACACCTGGCTAGTTTTTGTATTTTTTGTAGAGACAGGGTTACACCACATTGCCCAGGCTGATCTCAGAACTCCTGGGCTCAAGCAATCCACTCACCTCAGCCTCCCAAAGTGCCAGGATTACAGGAATGAGCCACTGTGCCCAGCCCTGTTTTCAGTTTCTATAACTAAAAATATATCTATCTTTGAAAATTACACACACACACAAATACTCTAATGAAATGTTCCCTTTACAGCCACTTAACAATTTTTTTTTTTTTTTAAGACACAGTCTTGCTCTGTCACCCAGGCTGAAGTGCAGTGGCCCAATCTCAGATCACTGCAAGCTCCGCCTCCCAGGTTCACTCCATTCTCCTACCTCATCCTCTCGAGTAGCTGGGACTACAGTTGCCCGCCACCATGCCCGGCTAATTTTTTTGTATTTTTTTAGTAGAGACAGGGTTTCACCGTGTTAGCCAGGATGGTCTCAATCTCCTGACCTCGTGATCTGCCCGCCTCGGCCTCCCAAAGTGCTGGGATTACAGGCGTGAGCCACCGCGCCCGGCACACTTAACAGATTTTTATTTAGAGTTTACTGTGTGCCAGGTTCTCTGCCAGGAGCTGGGGATATAGTGGTGAATAAAACAATACTTCCTGCCCTTTTACAGTGCTCACAGCCTGGTTTCTGATAACTCTTATTTTCACTTTGAAGGGTTTGCTAGAACTCAACTTGCAAAACCATCAAGTCCCAATGCCCAGTTGGGAACAAATCTTTGGCAAACTTGGTATCCTTGAGCTATTCACCTTTCCGTGCATGTTTTGGAAATCCACATCGTTCTGGAGAGTCATCAGTTTTACTTAATTTTTCTAATGTATTGGTATAAAGTAGGTATTTTATTAGAATTAAAGGAATCTCACCCATATCTTTTTTTTTTTTTTTTTTTTTTGAGACAGGGTCTTGCTCTGTCACCCAGCCTGGAGTGCAGTGAGGTGATCATAGCTCACTGCAGCCTTGACCTCCTGGGCTTAAGTGATCCTCCCACCTCAGCCCCTCAAGTAGCTAGGACCACAGGCATGCACCACCACACCTGGCTAATTTTTAAAATTTTTTGTGGAGAGGAAGTCTGTGTTGCCCAGGCTGGTCTCAAACTGCATTCAAGCAGTCCTCCTGCATCGGCCTCTGAAAGTGCTGGGATTATAGGCATGAACCACCACACCTGACTTCCCCCATACTTTCTTATTAATTACCATACTGTATATTTTTATTTTGTTTAAACATCTTTTCTTCCCACTTTTATCGTTTTTACTTGAGTGCTTAATTCATCTTCCTAAATTAATTTAAAAACTCATCTTTAAGACTGTGAATTTTCTTCCGAATATACCTTTGGCCACAGTTCAGAGACTTTGATGTGTTACTCTTTTGGCATTGGTTCTAAAATGTCAATCATTCTTTTTTTTTTTTTTTTGAGATGGAGTCTTCTTGTTGCCCAGGCTGGAGTACAGTGGTGCGATCTTGGCTCACTGCAGCCTACGCCTCCTGGGTTCAAGTTCCCCTCCCTCAGCCTCCCGAGTAGCTGGGATTACAGGCACACACCACCATGCCTGGCTGATTTTCGTTATTTTTAGTAGAGATGGAGTTTCACCATGTTGGCCAGGCTGGTCTTGAACTCCTGACCTCAGGTGATCTGCCTGCCTTGGCCTCCCTAAATGCTGGGATTACAGGCTTGAGGCACCATGCCTGGCCTAAAGTGTCAGTAATTCTGATTTCGGTTTTCTCTTTTAGAAGTTTTGATTTCCACAGACTTACAAAGCTAAGGAAGTTTTATGTCCTTGCTCTGGCTACACTGCAGTGTTACTGAATATCACCTGCACAACCTTTACTGCTTGCAGTTTTTTTTTTCCTGTTGCTTTGTACATGATCCGTTATTCAAATGGCCTTATAGGCATTCAATAAAGGTGAAATGTTAAATACAAAATCACTTGTCTATTAAATTTTATTCAAGGTTCTATATAAGATCTGATAAATGGAACTTTGTGATGGAAATGTTTTATATGGTAGCCACTAGTCACATATAGCTATTGAACCTTTGAATCATGGCTAGTTTTAGAGTTTTATATTTTAATTTTAATTAAATAGACGTGTCTAGTGGCACCATATTGTACAATGCAGTTCTCATTCAATAAATCTTAAGTACTTAACAATGCATCGTGTACTCTTCTATGTACTGGGTAGACA